TCCCCGGCAAAGACCCGCGCTTTCTCCTGGGCTCCGGGTTCCCGGGGTGGGGGTGGGCGCAGTCCCGAGGGCCCCAGGCAGTGGCGCAGTGGTTAGACCCCAGCCTCTGGAGTCGGCCTCGGTTCAGATTCTGGTTCTACCCTTCTCCTCTGTGGCGAACCAACCCTCCGAGCTCTAGTTTACTCGTGTGAAATGGACTAGCCAAAATTGGGATTTTTTTTTTTTTTTAGGATTAGATGTGTCGGTCCATAGACGTTGCTGGCCACATAGTTAAGTGGTGCGTTCACTCACTGGGCATTGATGGAGCGCCTACTACGTGCCAGGCCTGTTTTACGCGCCGGGGGCCCAGAGGCGCCCAGGTCAGACAAAGTGTAAACGATTCCGACCAGAGCCCTTCAATCTGCATTCCGCTTCGCAGGAAACTCTCCTCCTTTTATGATTTTCAGCCGGACTGCCTTCCCTGTTGTTAGTTTGTAACTTTCGCTCCGGCCCCCGCAGCCTCGCGCCTGCCTTCCCTCCACTGTCCTCAGCCAAGGTGTAGTAAAGCGTCTCCGAACGCGGCGCGACCCTCGCCCACGCCCGCTCGCGGGGGGACCGCACCGCCCCAGGGGTCCTCGCTAGGGGTTCCCGGAGAAGGGGTGGGAGATGGGGGTGCGGGGGGGCACAGGAGCGCGGGCCAGCACCCAGACCTGCTCGGTACCGGGGACCCAGACCCGAGGATGCCGGGCGGCCAAGGCCCCGCTACCCTGGCCGGCTCCGGGCGGAGGAAGAAGAGGAGGCGCCCAGACTGGATACCCGCCTGGACCCGGAGCCGCGGCACCACCCCCAGCCCGCCCCACGCTCGCCAGCCTCAGACGGCCGCGCCCCGCCCCGCCCCTCTCCCGAAGCCCCGCCCCGGCGCGGGACCACCCCCTCCGCGGCCTCAGCTCCGGTCCTGGCCCCGCCCCCCGCGCCCCCGCCCCCGCCCCCGCCCCCGCCCCCGCCCAGGCGCGGGACCACCCTCCGCCCGCCGAGGCGGGGGCCCAGCGCGCCCGGCACTCTCGGCGGTCCGGGCCCCTCGCCACTACCGCCGCCGCCGCCGCCGTGAGTCCCGCGGAGCCGCGCGCGCCCCCGGCTGGGCCGAGCCGCTGGCCGACGAGCGGAGCCTCAGGAGCCGGCGGGGACGCCATGCGAGCCAGGTAGGCAGGCGGCGGCGGGGAGCGCCTCGGGCTGGTGACAATGCATATTTCAACTTCTTCGGAGATCCCTCCTGTGAGGATGAAATTGAAAACTCCGGTTTCTGGCTTGGCGATCGGGTGACCGAGCAGCCGCGAGGTGACAGCGCCGGCGGCCCGCGGGCGGGGACCGGCTGGGATAGAGGCGCGTTGTTCTCTGAGCGATGTTTACCGAGAAGCCCGCTCCGCGGCACGGGCGGGTGTCAGTTGGGACCCCAACCCTGGGTCCCGCGGCTCCTAGCCCGGGGCCTGCGGTGTAGACGGGGGTTGGGGACAGGCCCAGCTGGCCCTGACCGGGTGTCGGGCGCCCAGAGATGCCGCGCGGGAGGAGCCGCGGGAGAGCCGCCGGACTCAGCGAGCAGAGGGTCGTGGAGCCTGATGGATCGATGAGATCTGAAAAAGAACACTGTGCGAGATTGTATTCCTGCTTATTCTTTCCAAGTTAGTAGGCAGATTGGAACTATAGAATTTATCCGTGATAATAATAAAGTTCGCATAACTTTTGTTCTGATTACAGAAACAATGTATGCTCAGGACAGAAAGCTAGAGATAAAGAGAAATATAAACAGCAAACAGGAAACCATCCCCAATCCCACATTTTTTACCAGCCTTGTCACAGCCTGGCAGATTTGAACATTAAGTTAGAACTGGAGCCATTCTTGCCTAAACCAGAGAATCCCTGAATGCAGCCGCCCCTTCTCACCCTTGTGACCGTCTCTGAGCTCCAAAGTTTGGGTTTTTTCCTTGCTCCCTACCCGGGCAGAATCTCTGCTGGCCACGAGTCCCCTTCCCAGTGGGCTGGGGGCTTTCCTTGAGATCCGTGGCCCAGATGAAATGATGGGAGAGGCCTGGATCCTCACCGCCCTCTGTGGTTTTGGTTCCTTGCCTTGTAAAAATGAAGGTAATGATTCTCAATCTGCTTCTCAAGCCACCATAAAAATTAATGGGTGGTTTGCAGAGCGTTTTGACATCCGTGGATGGACAGCGGCTGTACTTTAAGGCGCTGGGGAACATTCTACTGTTCCTCATTGCAGTGGTCATGCAGTGTAATAGGCTGCCTCTCACCTGGCCGTCCTGCCCAGGAAACAGACTCCAGGAATGTCCAGTGGAGCCCTGAGGACAATATTCCTGGTTCCTTGCTCAGTGCCCTCGGGACTCGGCCAAATCCCTCAGAGTGGGAAGCTTGGGAAGAGGCAGCGCTCTCCAATCCCCCTCCTCCACCTCTGCTTTCTGCTTGTAGGCGGATTTCTTAAAGTAAGGGGGCAGTGATATTTAGGCGGGACCCCAGATTGCCCACTGCCTGATGTTTGTGGGTCTGTGGAATGCCCGGGCCGTGCTTATCCAAAAGAACAGTTAGTTCTGGGAGGACGCATAAACTGAACAAACCTGGCTTCCTAGAGATTTGTATGGCTCACTTGTTTACTAAATGAACAATGACCGGCTGCGGAGAAGCCCAGGACACTTCTGTGAGCTTTATTATTATTTTTTTCCTGTTGTCCCAAGACTACATTTTAGTGATCTTATAAAACAATAAATAAGAACCCATGCCATTTGTTAATTCTGGGTACCAAAGGCCCAGGTGGGGAGAGGTACTTCACAGCATGCCTTTTGTCCCCAAGCACCCATGCCACCCCCACAACAACAAAGTAATCAGGGTAGAAGATCCTCTTTCTGTAACCGTCTGTCGTTTGATAGTTTCATTTTTTAAATTGTCCTTTCCACCAGCACGTGGATCTGATCAGGGTCTGTCTAGTTGCAGATCACAGCTCAAGAGGGGGTTTTGGAAAGACCCAGAAAGTGGGCTGAAAAAAATGCTGATAAAGTATCCTTCACCGGGTGCCTTGTCTGTTCATGTATTGTGCTCTTACTTTTCTCTGTGGAGGGAGGACCTTCCTGGCTTTTCTCCCTTGCTCTTGTTTGCTAATCCGGCAGCCTGGAATTATTTCCCTCTGGGCTGCTTGAATAGACTTTCTTCTTATTCTAATGCTGGATTCTAGTCTGATCATAAGATATGCGAATGGTGAATGTGGTTTACGCCCTTGAATCCTGGGAGGTGTTCCTGGTTTTAAATCCTGGGATCCTGGCCAGTTAAGAGCCCCTGGCTCCCCTGAAATTGCGTGGGAGGTGTGTGTGCTTTCTTTTCCTGGGGAGCTTCTTACAGAGCCCTTGACCCAAACAAGGTTGAGAGCTCCAGAGTGCGGCCCTGGCAGACCTCGTCCCTGGACCCTGGCTCCAGGCAGACCTCCCAGTTCCAGCCTCGTTTCAGGTACCAGCCTTGTTTTGACCGAGTAGGAGCTGCTGTTTACAACTGGCCAGCCATGTGGATTTCCCTTAGCTTTATTATTTTCAAATTGCACACCTAAATTGGGCTGTGTTGTGATTTTTCTTCTGCAAATTGGACTCAGGCCCCTGGGACATTTCCCAAGGCCCTGGAGGTGGGCATCAGGTCTTCTCTGTTGCGAGGTAGCCGCCTGACAACCAGGAATCCGAAAAGGTCACCGATCACTAAATAGAGTTCTCAGAGCACTCTCAGTGCGCGGGTCAGCTTTGCTCCTGGCCAGGAGCGAGCCTCAGGCCAAGCAACGTTTACACTCAGCTTCTGGGGAGCTGGGCTAGGTCTCTGGGCTCCCCAGCTATTTGCACGAAAGAAGCCTCACATTCTGCCACCACCCTGTGGAGCAGTGACAGAAAAACAATTCATCTAGCCCCCAAATACCCAGGGAACAATCCAGCTACTTGATTCAGTATCCTCCAGGAAGCCGAAACCAGCTCCTCGGTGGGCCCTGAGGGCGTCCACGTGTTACATAACCCAGCACCTGATCCCACCGTGACCTCGCTAAAGGGAAAAAGTCTCAATAATCAGTCTTCAGAGGGCGAGGGAGTGCAGAATATGCTTTAGAAAGAGGCTGTGTGCCGTGTTTTAAGAAGGGTAAAATCCCATGTAGAACATCACAGCCTCCCATCTTCCAGGTGAACAGTGCCTCCTGAAGTCATCAGGAAGCATATGGATTTGAGGAAGTAGAATTGCTGTATGGAATTCCTCTAATTTAAGGTTTGGGGTATTTTGAGGGATGGAAATAGGTACCACTCGTTGAGGGCTTACCATATGCTAGGCTGCATGTGTGCCCTTTTGAATCCTCACGAAAACTACCAGGGGTTTCATTTTACAGGGAAGCTACGAGAATTTAAGAAACTCCTCCAACCTTAGACTTTAATGAGTGCTTGAGTTGGGATTTGAACCTGGATCTGTCCAAGTCCAGAGCTCGTCATCACATCTCCCGGGGTGCTGAAATTAAAGAAACAAACGGCTCTCAGTCACACATTGGAGCCTGAAGATACAGGCATGCAAATAGCGGAGTGCCAGCCTCCCTCACACAATTAGAAAATAGCTTGTACTCTGAAGGTGATGAAATCTTTAAAACATGTGACGCTTTCTCAGCCTAAATGGAAGGCAGCCATTTTGCACCTTTGTTCGTGAAACCCTCACCCCGTCACCAGGGCGAAGCAAGGTTTATTTGGAAGATTGTGACTTTGAAGTTGGGATAACCCAGGATTTGGTACGATGTCTTTCCTTGTCCCGTGAAAAGAGGGTGTTTGGGCACATGGGGTCACTAGAATGAGATTAAGATTATAGGAAGGCGGTTAAGTAAATGTACAATAAGGGTTCCACCTTCCTCTTTACAATCAAATAAATGACATACTAATGAGATTATTCTTATCTGCGCAATAAAAGCTTATCTCAGGGGAGCTCTCTTTGCTGAAGCCTGTTAGCCCAACTCTTCTGTAGAGATTGAGAAGAATACTTCCTTTGAAAGGATTTTATGGTTCCAAGTTTTTATTAAATCTGCATAACTGAGGACAACCCTGCCTCTTTTTTTTTTTTTTTTGAGTTGAGATTTCTCTGTTGCCCAGGCTGGAGTGCAGTGGCTCAATCATAGCTCACTGCAGCCTTCAACTCCTGGGCTCAAGCAATCCTTCTTCCTCAGCCTCCTGAGTAGCTGGAACTACAGGTGCACACCAGCACGCCCGGGTAGTTTTTTTTTTTAAATTCTTGTAGAAATGGGGTTTCGCTATGTTGTCCAGGCTGGTCTTGAACTCCTGGTTTCAAGTGATCCTCCAGCCTTGGTCTCCCAAAGCACTGGGCTTACAGGTGTGAGGTATGTTGCCCTGCCCTTGCCCCATTTTTATGAGCAGGCAGGAAGCTTTTCTAGCCCCTCCAATGTAGGAGGTCCCTGAGCTCATAGTGTGCCGGTAAACCTGCTCTCTGAGGAGAAAGCAGAGCTTCGATTGCAGTATCTGCCAATTTCTGTGACGTAAATATTCCCACCATGGCTAATTTCTTTTTCTTTTTTTTGAGTCTCACTCTGTCACCCAGGCTGGCTGGAGTGCAGTGGTGCAATCTCGGCTCACTGCAACCTCCACCTCCCAGATTCAAGCTGTTCTCCTACCTCAGCCTCCTGAGTAGCTGGGACAACAGGCATGTGCCACCACGCCCAGAAGTTTTTGTATTTTTAGTAGAGACCGGCTTCCCCATGTTGGCTAGGCTGGTCTTGAACTCCTGACCTCAGGTGAACGGCCCAGCTTGGCCTCCCAAAGTGCTGGGATTACAGATGCAAGCCACCATGCCCAGCCTGATTTCAAACTGCCAGTTTGGGCTGGGAACATTACTAAATAGTTAACAATCTGTGTGAGCCAAGAAGAGCTGGGTCCTGCTCACCATTCATTGCACTGAGCCCACCCACACGACACCCCTGCTTCCCCTTCCGTCACCCCCATCACTTTAATGGAAGAAATTGTGGCCTCACTTCTGCTTGGTCCATGTCTGCCTAGGAGCAGTACTGAAAAAGGATTTGGGTACTACTGAGTAACCGAATTTGGCCAGCAAGAGTAGAAGGCTTCAAAACTCAGGCTGCATTTTAAAATCACCCGGGAGCTTAAAAAAACAACAATCCATGTTCCAGGCCCATCCCCAGTTGAATCAGAATGTCTGGGTGTGGGTCCAGACCTCTGTAGATTTGGAAAGCTTCCCGGGTGACTGTAATGTATATCCACGTTGAACACCAGGGATGTGGTGATGAATTTGTTCAAGAAGAAAGCTGAGGGGGTGCAGTTTGGGGCAGGGCGTGGCAGACCCTGTGTATTTGAGCCCAAGGAGGTGAGATCTCCCTTGCAGAGCAGGGAATGTTTTTCCTTAAGGCCTCGTAGAGGGTGAGGAAGTGCTGGGCTAGGAGAGGCAGGCGGAGCCCATCTTCCCCCCAACAGGTCTGTCCTCCTCCAGGGGCACGTGTCCTACACTGATGAGGTCCACATACTTGTTTGGCTTTGGTTGCTTCTGCTGGTCTAGAAAGGAAAAGAGTCTTCCTTCCAGGAAGTCAGGGGGTCAGGATGAAGCCAGGCAGACCCCCTGGGTGGGTGTGATGAGCTGTTCTCAGATATTAAAGCAGAGGGGCTTACTGGGACCACCCAGATGAAGGAAAGAGAAACCCTACCGCCCAAGGACCATAGCTGAACACTTTGTAAGAGTCCTTGAGCTTGGGTGCGCACATAAGCTGATTATTTTTTCTCCATCATAATTACCAGTAAAATTATTTTAAAATGTGAGAGCTTTCCTTGGAGGCAGTAAGCATGTGGGAGGGAAAAGTCATTCAACTTCAGAGCCAGCCATGGTGAGCGGGGCTGGGACTGGGGAGAGGCACACGAGGCCCCTGGGGTGCAGGATTCAAGGAGGTGCTCGCCCTGGGGGGGTGTCTGGGGAAGGGTCTGTCCTGCTGGCCAGAGGAGGGCTGTTTGAGAGAGGGCGGTCCTGGGCTCACTTCCTTAGAGTTGGGCAGTGAGTGTGGAAGAGCTCATACATGGGAACCTAGAGTGAAGAGCAGGGGCCAGGATCACACTGCTGGATCACCCCCAGAAGGGGCAGGAAGGCTAAGGGGGAGCCAGTGGAGGAGCAGCTGGGATGGGAGAACAAGTGCCCTGCGGGGCCCTGAAGTCAAGGAGGAGAAAGATGGGGGTAGGGGGAGAGGGGGTTGAGAGCTCAAAGCAGACGGGACAGTTCTGAGTCTATCATGTGCGGAGGATTTATGAACGGGAGGACTGGAACCCTGTCACTGTGGTAGTGGAGAAACTCCTATAATAGAAGAAATAGCACAGAGTGGAGGCCACGCAGAAGAATGTTGGTGATAAAAGAAATTGGACCGTATTTGATGGTGTGGAGACAGGGCAGGAGGGAGCCAGGGTTGGGTCAGAGGGACTGGGATTCTAGCAGGGGCGGAAAATTCTCCTTGGGGTACCCGTGCGGTGGGGAGTGGCCGCAGATGCTGAGAGGGAAGCATTGGGTGTGAATAGCTGATCACCAGGAGCAGCTGGTTAAAAGACCTTCCCCAAATGCTTTCTCAGATCATAACATCTGCAACTTTTTCCCACTAGCCTTTGTGGAGGGCTGGCTGGGGGGCCCATTTGTCCTTAAGACTCAATTCAGCAGACTCACTTGCTCTTCCAGGCCCAGTTCACACTGCCTTCTCAGACACACCCGAGGAACCTGCACCTGGGTCTGCCTGTGTCCTAGCTTTCTTACCTGTCTGTTGTCCCCCTAGGCAGGGCGCTGCTTGGGGGCAGTTGCATTTTATTATCTCTGCATCCTCCATACACAGGAGCCCCTCAGACACCATGCCCAGTGCATGAAAGAGCTGGCAGAGAGAGAGAGAGAGCCTGGACAAGGTGAAAACTTAGGGTGGTGACTTCATACAGCCATGTAGTGACAACTCCAATATTCTCTTCTTGACATCTTGGCAGTAAAACTTACAATATATGATAGAAGTAATTCCTCCCTATGAATAATAAACGGCTTACTTATAAATACTGTCCAGTGGCCATCCCCGTAGTTCTGTGCAATTTAATTTTTAATTCAGGTAGGTTTACCTTGCCTTTGTTTACCCATTTTCCACTGTTGCCCTTTGTAAGAGGATTTGACTTTTTTTTTTTTTTTTTTGAGACGGAATCTCACTCTTGCCCACGCTGGAGTGCAATGGCACGATCTCGGCTGATTGCAACCTCCGCCTCCTGGGTTCAAGTGATTCTCCTGCCTCAGCCCCCCAAGTAGCTGGGATTACAGGCGCATGCCACCATGCCTGGCTAATTTTTGTGTTTTCAGTAGAGGTGGGGTTTTACCATGTTGGCCAGGCTGGTCTTGAACTCCTGACCTCAGTTTATCTGCCCACCTCGGCCTCCCAAAGTGCTGGGATTACAGGCATGAGCCACCTTGCCCGGCGAGGATTTGATTTTTTAAAAGCTTTAAGATTAAGAGATAAATGGAGTATTATTAAAATGCATGTACATTTAAGCATTTTTAAATCCTGCTAACAATCATAGTTGATGTACAAGTGCCGTCAAATATTTGTATGTGTCCTGTGCATAAATGGGAAATAAGGGTACGGTATTCAGATCTAACTGAAAATAATGATTGGAGCTGATGTAATACTTACACATAATTCATGTAGAATGCTAGGCCCAGGGCCTATGCCCCATTGCAAAGTGGTGAATACAGATATGGTTGTGGTTCTTCCTGCTGTGGTCTGGTCTCACGTTTCCTTACCCCTGTCCCAAATATCCCCTCTAGCAAGTTGGGTTTTTGTTTTTATCTTGTGGTTTGAGGAATCGATATTTCAAATGTTTGTAAGAGGAATGCTCTGTTCCGGTTCAGTACAGAGCAGCAGCCATTGGTTCTCTCCTTTACAGTGTGGGACTAGGACATCAACACAATTTTGAATTTTGGTCTCATTTCAGGCCTGTGTGAGGGGGTGCTGACTCTGGGTGACATCAGGAGATCAGGCACTGGCTAGTCATCACAAACAGAATCCCAAGAGTTCACTTAGTGCCCATTTTTGCTTATATGTGTATCTTATTGGAGCCACCTGTGATTTTCAGAACTGCTGAATTGGGGGAAAGCAGACGCAACTGTTTGGGGCCACGTGCGCACACACTTGAAATGCTCAGTTGCACTGTGTAATGTAGGATTTTTCCGTGGTTTTGGATTCTTCCCATTTTTGTTGGCCTTTTCCCTGTGTTACGCACTGAGACACTTCTGTACACAGCTGTTTCTTCGAAATCAATCAAATTTGAAACAGCCTGATTTGCAAAACTGAAAGTTGTTGTATGGAGGAAGATCCTTGGTAAGAATTACATGGCTCACGTATCATGTTCTTCTTACATTGTTTTTTGTTTCCCAGCCATTGTCAGGGAACAATAGCTGGAATGACGTTTTCACAGACTGCAATATGAGAAGTTCCTTTTTCCAGTGGCAGCTCCATGGCTCTTTGTTGGGACCTGGTTCATTGCGGGGACATCACAGTGGGAAAGAGCAGGGGGTGTCTGAGCCCCACACACCTGTCTGTGTCCGAATATTTGGCTTCTCTTCCTGTTATGACCTCGGTCACATTTTTGGACATCTTTGAGGCTCAGCCTTCTGATCTCTAAAATGATGACCATCGTACTTCGCTCCTGGAGTTGGGCAGTTTAAATGAGATCACACTCAATGCCACTGTACTGCTAGCTGTGGATTTGGCTCCATCATTGTCCCTGTGGTTTTTGTTTGTTTGTTGTTTGTTTTTGAGATGGAGTTTTGCTCTGTCGCCCAGGCTGGAGTGCAGTGGTGCGATCTTGGCTCACTGAAATCTCCACCCACTGAGTTGAAGTGATTCTCCTGCTTCAGCCTCCCAAGTAGCTGGGATTACAAGTGTGCGCCACCATGCCCAGCTAATTTTTGTATTTTTAGTAGAGACGGGGTTTTACCATGTTGGCCAGGCTGGTCTCGAACTCCCGACCTCAGGTGATCCACCTGCCTCAGCCTCCCCGGGTGCTGGGATTACAGGTGTGAGCCACTGCGCCCGGCCTCCATGTTGGTTTTGAGCCCCATGCTTGTCAGCGTGCAGTTCATCATGCCTTGCTTCTTTTGTCTTGTGTACATGTACCATAGTTTATTCTTAGATACTGAGTTAATAGAATTTCTGTGATGTTCCAGCATCTGAGTTGAACAGAGTGTAAGGGTTTGATATTCTTCTGATGCTCAACTTGACCTTTAAAAAGCTCGTAGGTGTGGACCAGGGGCTCGATGCAGTCCTAAGTGTCTAAATAAGGTTTAGGGCTCATCCATGCCAACTTTGCCCAGTTCCTGAAGTTCCTGGAGGAGGTGGGGTGGTGGGGGTGGGGGTGGGGGTGAGGAGGGGGATGTGTTTGATGAGGCTACAGGTCCCCAGACCTGGGGTGGAGTGTGGCTCTGGCAGGTAGCATAGAAGGACCAGCAGCAAGTGCCGGAGGCCCCTGTGCCTTTGTTTGCAAGAGGTCTTTACCTGCCCTGACTTCTTGGGTGGGGTGGGGAGGTGATAACATCTTTTGTTCACTGTAAGTACTTTGTAGACATATGAGTTGTTTTCAGAATTGTTCCTTGTGATTTTCTTTCAGCTTTTGGTTTTTTTGGAGACAGTGTCTCCCTCTCTCACCCAGACTGGAGTGCGGTGGCCCAATGTCAGCTCACCACAACCTCCGCCTCCCAGGTTCAAGTGATTCTTGTGCCTCAGCCTCCCTAGTAGCTGGGATTAGAGGTGCATGCCACCACGCTCGGGTAATTTTTGTATTTGTAGTAGAGATGGGGGTTTCACTGTGTTGGCCAGGCTGGTCTTGAACTCCTGACCTCAAGTGATCTGCCCGCCTTGGCCTCCCAAAGTGCTGGGATTACAGGTGTGAGCTACTGTGCCTGGCCTCTTCTTTTCCAAAAAAAATAATAATAAAAAAACCTTTTCTGCTTATGTATTTTAAATTACTGAATAAATTACATGTTTGTACATGTTTGTTTTAGAAACACTAGAAAATGTAAAAAGAAAAAAAATCACATCAGTGGAATTCTACCACCCATGATGACCACTCTGGACACTTTCATATGCGTCTTTCAGATATTTTCGCTTGAAGTATAGAGCTTCCAAACAAAAACAGGCTGAGACAGTGAGTGGTCTTGCCTTTGTACCTGGCACATAGCAATTTTTCAATAAGTATTTATTGAATGAATACTATGCTTTTTTTTTTTGAGACTTTTTAGGCTGGAGTGCAGTGATGTAATCTCAGTTGACTGCAACCTCCGCCTCCTAGGTTCAAGCGATTCTCCCGCCTCAGCCTCCCTAGTAGCTGGGATTACAGGCACTTGCCTGTAATTTTAATATTTTAGTAGAGACACAGTTTCTACTAATTTTAATATTTTAGTAGAGACACAGTTTCACCAGGCTGGCCAGGCTGTTCTCAAACTCCTGATCCCAAGCGATCCAACTGCCTCAGCCTCCCAAAGTGCTGGGATTACAGGCGTGAGCCACCACGCCCGGCAATGCTATGCTTTTAAAAATAGCTTTTTATCTAAAATTGTTGACATATTTTCAGATCAATAAATACAGATTTGCATCCTCATTTTTCATGTCAGGTTTGTATAGGTACAGGTACAGTACCCTGTTTGTTTAATAAGTGTTTGTGAATAGACACTTCCCAGTTATTTTGAAATTATAAACAACACTGCAATGAACATCTTTGATATATAGATTTTTCCATGCATGTTAAGTTTCTCATTTGAATGAATCTTTTACTTTTATTGTGCTTAAAATCTATGAAGAACTTATAATTATATTAATTGTTGGGTGACTGTATAATTACTATACAGAAAAGCACCTCAAAAGGGAGTGACGTTGGGAAGAGTTCCAGAATCTGTTGTATAAAACTTGGTGAACTTTAAGAGCGGCCGTACTTGTTCCCATCCTTTTTGGGGGAATGCTTTCTGTTTCTCCAGATCCTGACGTGCTTTGCGTTCTGCGCTTTTGGAGTGGGAGGGTGGGTCAACAGAGTAATGTTGATGCCTTAAACGCATACTTCAGTTTTAGGATGCACACATACATGCCAGCTTCAGAAGCATTAACATCTGGGAGTAACTGTATGTTCTAGAGTCCAGGAGGTGTTTCCGTTGGGAGGTCTTCAGGGCCCACTCCCTCCTAGAAGGGGATGAGTGATGGTTTTCATGCATTCAGCTTCGGAGCTGTTGTTGTAAGCTTCTCCAGGGTCATGTCGTCATGGGTGTCCAGAGTGATTTTGTGGCTGTGTCACTTGATCAGCTGTGACAAGATGGACTGCAGTTGGATCTGGCATCTGGTAAAAGCACAGACTTGGTTTTCAGGACCTCTGGGTTCACTAAGGGGAGAGTTTGTCATGGCTCCTGCTGATCGCAAGACTGTAATTTGGATCTTGACTGCGGTCTGGTGTCGCAAGCCTTCTTTCTGGCAAGAGAGGAAAACTAATTTATGGGCGGAATATTTTTTGGCCTGTCTCCTGTAGTTTTGCACAGGGGCCTGGCTGCCTCCTCAGGTCTTGGCACCGCAGTATTTGTGAGTCATCCACCTATAGGTAACATGAGGCAGCACTTTGGGGCTTCGTGAAACCCCAGCTATGGGGATAAGGGACTGGCCAGCATTCCCAGCACGCCCCAGGGGCTGCTTAGAAGCAGGAAACTGTCCATGAGTTCTGGTTTTTTGTTCTGAGTGTGGAGGACACCTTCAGGAGGCTGGGGAGGGGCCCTGACATCAAGCCTGAGAGCTGACCCCTTTTCTAACTCTCTGGGACATGGTCCTGGCTCTTTCCCTCTTCTTGTTCACGCTTTAATGCCTTTTAATTCCTTGACTCACTGCTGAGCCCCTCTGCATTCCGGGTGGGGGAGATAAATGGGGAGCCCACCAGATGCAGCGTCTGCCCACAGGGAGTTCACTGCCCAGCAGGGGAGAAGGGGCATTCAAGTGCACCAGGGGAAAGGTCAGGGTTCATGAGGTTGTAGTTGTACTGGGGGTCAGGACAGGATCCCTAAAGAAGCCCCACTAAGTAGGGGGACCTGAAGAATGAGCAGGCCAGGAAGTGCATGGTGATTTAGGGGGGCAGTGGACTGGTGGGTTCTGGGCAGGGTGGCTTGGTGAGTCCAAGGAACCAAAAGAGGGCCATAGTGAGACCCCCTTCCCAAGAGCACCTGGGAGGGATTCCGGGGCAGGTGGCTGGATCGGACAGGTCCTTCTGCACTTCCCTCGCTTTGAACTTGTATCTAAGGGCACCAAGAAGACGCGATTAGACGTGTAAGCGTGACTTGAAAGGGGCCGGGTGACCTGCCTGGGGTTCCCTGGCACAGGGGGTGACCCATCCATCATCGACGCCTGGCAGGGAGGCTACCCTGTGCACCACATCCTGTTCCAGACCCCCATCTTCACAGCCCTGGCACTACGTGTAGCAGAGTCGGTCTCCCAGCCCAGTGCTCCCGTGACCCACATGTGGTACTTCTCCCTCCCGGCCTGCTGTGAGATTCTTATAAAATTGTCTCTGATTAATCACCCTGTACAGCTTTTAAAAGTTACTTTTATTACCCAAAACAACACTTCAGAAACTAAGCTGACGGTTGAATCATTGAAGGAGTCACAGCATTCTTTCATCCCAGAGAGAAAAAAGGTAATGAAGAAGAGGAGACTGTCCAGTGAAAACCACATGAGAGGCACCCAGCATCAATGCACCTCTCTCTGGTCAGCTGAGTCCTTGAACTCCTCGGCAGTTCCCCCTCAGGGAAGGTCAGCGGACAGGCTGTGTCCTGGCTTTAATTGTCAGTTTCTGAAACTCACCAGGCTGGGTAGTCAGACTTCTGACAGCCACTGTCTCTGCACCCCCGTGAGCTGCTGAGTTTACTGGCCATCCAGAGAGACTTCTGTGTTGAACCCACATTAACCTGGCTAATCCCATCTCTTCTGTGAAAACTTGAATACAACCTTTTGCAATAGGAAAACCGGCTGTCCTCAACTGGCTCAGAGGAAAACCATTAGCTTTTCAAGGTGAAAAGGAAATAGTGAAAAGCTGGGAGATGATGTCATAAACACTGATTTTTTTGTCATTAGTCAAATTGTCTAGAAATTGGCTGCTTGCTAAATTGGGAGTGGGATCGTTATTCTGGGAAGATGGGGGTTTTTTTCATGCTCAAGAAGATGGGTAAAATGGCAGTGATTTCCACAGCGAACCTGTGTTGGAGGGCTGCGACTAACAGGTGAGTAACATTCGGGACAAAATTCTGATTTAAAGCTCACTCGTGTTTCCTTCTTGTCTTGCAGCGTCTCCCTTCTCTCCTGGACAGAAGGCCGTGTCCTGGGACTTCTCTGATGGCGAGAGGCTGCGGCTGTACCAGGTAGGCAGTGCAGGCATGGTGTGAGTGGGTTGAAGGGACTTTTTTGTTCCTCCTCTACTTTCAGGAAGAAACATATTGCCGAGTGGATGCCGCCGCGCAGCGTGTTTGCTTGAGGCAGAAGCTTCAGCATCTGCTGGGATAACTGGAGGAAGAAATATGAAGCCTTAGCGGCTTTACCCGGGAAGCGAGTTTCGAGATGGCGGCTCAGCGGATCCGAGCGGCCAACTCCAATGGCCTCCCTCGCTGCAAGTCAGAGGGGACCCTGATTGACCTGAGCGAAGGGTTTTCAGAGACGAGCTTTAATGACATCAAAGGTGAGCTTCTGGGGAACAGGACTGTGGCTAAGCTCACCATCTGTTTTCTTTGTGTTTTGCACAGTGCCTTCTCCCAGTGCCTTGCTCGTAGACAACCCCACACCTTTCGGAAATGCAAAGGAAGTGATTGCGATCAAGGACTATTGCCCCACCAACTTCACCACACTGAAGTTCTCCAAGGGCGACCATCTCTACGTCTTGGACACATCTGGCGGTGAGTGGTGGTACGCACACAACACCACCGAAATGGGCTACATCCCCTCCTCCTATGTGCAGCCCTTGAACTACCGGAACTCAACACTGAGTGACAGCGGTATGATTGATAATCTTCCAGACAGCCCAGACGAGGTAGCCAAGGAGCTGGAGCTGCTCGGGGGATGGACAGATGACAAAAAAGTACCAGGCAGAATGTACAGTAATAACCCTTTCTGGAATGGGGTCCAGACCAATCCATTTCTGAATGGGAACGTGCCCGTCATGCCCAGCCTGGATGAGCTGAATCCCAAAAGTACTGTGGATTTGCTCCTTTTTGACGCAGGTACATCCTCCTTCACCGAATCCAGCTCAGCCACCACGAATAGCACTGGCAACATCTTCGATGAGCTTCCAGTCACAAACGGACTCCACGCAGAGCCGCCGGTCAGGCGGGACAACCCCTTCTTCAGAAGCAAGCGCTCCTACAGTCTCTCGGAACTCTCCGTCCTCCAAGCCAAGTCCGATGCTCCCACATCGTCGAGTTTCTTCACCGGCTTGAAATCACCTGCCCCCGAGCAATTTCAGAGCCGGGAGGATTTTCGAACTGCCTGGCTAAACCACAGGAAGCTGGCCCGGTCTTGCCACGACCTGGACTTGCTTGGCCAAAGCCCTGGTTGGGGCCAGACCCAAGCCGTGGAGACAAACATCGTGTGCAAGCTGGATAGCTCCGGGGGTGCTGTCCAGCTTCCTGACACCAGCATCAGCATCCACGTGCCCGAGGGCCACGTCGCCCCTGGGGAGACCCAGCAGATCTCCATGAAAGCCCTGCTGGACCCCCCGCTGGAGCTCAACAGTGACAGGTCCTGCAGCATCAGCCCTGTGCTGGAGGTCAAGCTGAGCAACCTGGAGGTGAAAACCTCTATCATCTTGGAGATGAAAGTGTCAGCCGAGATAAAAAATGACCTTTTTAGCAAAAGCACAGTGGGCCTCCAGTGCCTGAGGAGCGACTCGAAGGAAGGGCCATATGTCTCCGTCCCGCTCAACTGCAGCTGTGGGGACACGGTCCAGGCACAGCTGCACAACCTGGAGCCCTGTATGTACGTGGCTGTCGTGGCCCATGGCCCAAGCATCCTCTACCCTTCCACCGTGTGGGACTTCATCAATAAAAAAGTCACAGTGGGTCTCTACGGCCCTAAACACATCCACCCATCCTTCAAGACGGTAGTGACCATTTTTGGGCATGACTGTGCCCCAAAGACGCTCCTGGTCAGCGAGGTCACACGCCAGGCACCCAACCCTGCCCCGGTGGCCCTGCAGCTGTGGGGGAAGCACCAGTTCGTTTTGTCCAGGCCCCAGGATCTCAAGGTCTGTATGTTTTCCAATATGACGAATTACGAGGTCAAAGCCAGCGAGCAGGCCAAAGTGGTGCGAGGATTCCAGCTGAAGCTGGGCAAGGTGAGCCGCCTGATCTTCCCCATCACCTCCCAGAACCCCAACGAGCTCTCTGACTTCACGCTGCGGGTTCAGGTGAAGGACGACCAGGAGGCCATCCTCACCCAGTTTTGTGTCCAGACTCCTCAGCCACCCCCTAAAAGTGCCATCAAGCCTTCCGGGCAAAGGAGGTTTCTCAAGAAGAACGAAGTCGGGAAAATCATCCTGTCCCCGTTTGCCACCACTACAAAGTACCCGACTTTCCAGGACCGCCCGGTGTCCAGCCTCAAGTTTGGTAAGTTGCTCAAGACTGTGGTGCGGCAGAACAAGAACCACTACCTGCTGGAGTACAAGAAGGGCGACGGGATCGCCCTGCTCAGCGAGGAGCGGGTCAGGCTCCGGGGCCAGCTGTGGACCAAGGAGTGGTACATCGGCTACTACCAGGGCAGGGTGGGCCTCGTGCACACCAAGAACGTGCTGGTGGTCGGCAGGGCCCGGCCCAGCCTGTGCTCGGGCCCCGAGCTGAGCACCTCGGTGCTGCTGGAGCAGATCCTGCGGCCCTGCAAATTCCTCACGTACATCTATGCCTCCGTGAGGACCCTGCTCATGGAGAACATCAGCAGCTGGCGCTCCTTCGCTGACGCCCTGGGCTACGTGAACCTGCCGCTCACCTTTTTCTGCCGGGCAGAGCTGGATAGTGAGCCCGAGCGGGTGGCGTCCGTCCTAGAAAAGCTGAAGGAGGACTGTAACAACACTGAGAACAAAGAACGGAAGTCCTTCCAGAAGGAGCTTGTGATGGTGAGTGCTCAGCAGGTGCCTGGGCGTTCAGGCTGTCTCACGCTGTGTGCCTCTTCCTCTGCAGGCCCTACTGAAGATGGACTGCCAGGGCCTGGTGGTCAGACTCATCCAGGACTTTGTGCTCCTGACCACGGCTGTAGAGGTGGCCCAGCGCTGGCGGGAGCTGGCTGAGAAGCTGGCCAAGGTCTCCAAGCAGCAGATGGACGCCTACGAGTCTCCCCACCGGGACAGGAACGGGGTTGTGGACAGCGAGGTGAGCAGCGGCTGAGCTTCGAGCTCACCGAGCTCCTTTTGTTTTTTACAACTCCACCTCCCAGGCCATGTGGAAGCCTGCGTATGACTTCTTACTCACCTGGAGCCATCAGATCGGGGACAGCTACCGGGATGTCATCCAGGAGCTGCACCTGGGCCTGGACAAGATGAAAAACCCCATCACCAAGCGCTGGAAGCACCTCACTGGGACTCTGATCTTGGTGAACTCCCTGGACGTTCTGAGAGCAGCCGCCTTCAGCCCTGCGGACCAGGACGACTTCGTGATTTGAATGGGTCCCCTCCCCTCCTGCTGCTCTGGAGTGCAAGCCCTCTTCTGCCCTGCGTGCCCTGCTGTCACCGCGGAGCTGAAGAGGGAGGAAGGGGCGGCTGCTCAGACAGATTTAGGGCCCGCCAGCTAGGCTACACCCATCATGCGCCGCCCTCCTCCATCGAGGGAGAGGCCTGAAGGGACTGCCTACTGCAGCTCGTTGCCAATCACATAGCTTTCTATTTGTTAAGTATAAATTTAAATTTAAAATCACTTTTTTAACGAATGGGGGGAAGGGATCTATGAGAAAGGTGGTATCTAATTTTTTTATGGACCATAAAGGTTTAAAAGAAAATAGGGGCACAGGCTGTTGAGGTTTTTATGTTGTTATAGACCTTTTTAAATTATGTTAGAGATGTATATAGGTATTTAAAGGTCACTGGGAGCGTTTCTGATTCCCGGCCACACTTTGCATTTCAACACTCAGCCCGGAAAGATGCTCGTTCGGTTGTTGGACCTCTTTCACTCCCTGCGTGTAAGAAGGTGAATCACGTGGGAAAAAGTGGCTTTTCAGTAAACGGGTACAGCTCATTCTTTCTGAGAAGGCCCCAGGTCCTGCTCCCTCCTCGGATTTGATTGTCTTCCGTGCTTTGCCTCACTCGTAGTAAATGACCATCCATAGAATATGTGAATCTTTGGTGAGCTTCAGTGGGCAGAGTGAAGTCCCGCATTAGCATTTAGGTGCCCTGAGCTGTTTCTGCCAATAGATTAGAAAGCAGCCATGAGTTGACAGTCTTTAGGGCCCCTGCCAGTGTGCAATTAGTCATTGACAAGAACAATGCCATTTGAGAGTGAGGTGGTCCCTGCTGCTACGAGGCCATTGTACTGTTTTTTCCTTGAGGTCAAAGCAGTGCTTCCCATAGAGTTTGCTGCCTCTTCTGTGGACAGGAAGAAAACTTCATGACCGAATCAGAGCCTTGGTGGCCACTGACTCTCGTGCTTATTGCAGATGCTGTGGTTGGCCTCACAAGCAACGCCTTATGCTGATGTGCAGAGGTGCCAGCTGCCATTTGCCAAACTCTGCATTTCATTTCATCTAAGGCTTAACCCCTCTTCCTTCCTGGTGTACCTGTGTCTCCTCGGAAGGAAGTCATAGTTTAGATGAAACCATTTTTTGTACAATGTAAAGATCATCTGAGCAAGATGAGCATTTTGTAAAAATGAAAATGTGACTCACATAAAATCAGGAACTTGACACAGTGTTGCATTAATAACTTTAGGGTGCAGACATGCTGTGTGAATCTCACAATGCGTCGTAGATGTCGCGTGTTGGAAGGGAGCAGGAGGAAGGACTGATACTGGCAAATCAGTAGAGTGAGGTGATCCTTAGCAACGTGCCAGGACACTTCCTGTGTGCCTGCAGTTGTCAGGGACCATTTGGGATCCCGAATCTCATTCTCTAAAACTGCTTTCTTGAAACATGTTACTTCCTTAGTATAATCAATGTATACTCCCTTACTGGCCTGAAACGTTGTATAGCTACTTATTCAGATACTGAAGACCAACGGACTGAAAAAAAGAACAAACATTAGCTATTTTATGCTGCAAGAACCAGGACACACAATTCGCCAATCATCCCACCATATAACCTTCGATTGTGCTTCTCAACTCCACCCCATAATTTCTCCCAGAGACCATCTATCACCTTTTCCCCAAAGAAGAAACAAAACCAGTTGCACCTTAAACCATGGATATTTTTTCCTCAGGGGCTTTAAATAGTTTCCTATGCAACGTGTCTTGTAGCACAAATAAAATTCTACAAAAGTTGCAGTAAATTTTATTTGGATATTTTAACCTGTTAAGTGTGTGTGTGTTTTCTGTACCCAACCAGACTTTAAATAAAACAAACATGAAACCTAATGTACGTATTTATACATACACCAATGGCTGCC